TCTGGCTAATTTCTACTTGTCTTTCAAGGCTCAGCAAGGACGAGTTGGGTAGAAAGCCTTGCAGGGTCGTCCACTTACTTTCACACTGCATTGAGTCGCCTGTTTGCAAGGTCATCTGCTCCCCAGAATGTGAACTCCCTCAGGGGTGCCTGATTGACTTCTGTAACTCCAGAGCCTGGCACAGCACACAAGATAAATAGTGGTGCGCTAGTTAAGAGCTCTGGCCTTGAAAATCAGATAATCAGGGGTTGAATCCTGGCCCTGCCACTTACTATGTGACTTTGGGCAAGATCCTTATCCTCTTCCCTGGGCCTCAGTTTCTTCAACTGCAAAGTGGGGATAATAATTACAATTACCTCATAGGCTGAAGTGAGGAGTTCAACACGGGCTCATGCACTTTTTTTTTTTTCTTTTGAGACAGAGTGTTGTTCTGTTGCCCAGGCTGGAGTGCAGTGGCGCAATCTCGGCTCACTGCAACCTCCACCTCCCGAGTTCAATTGATTCTCCTGCCTCAGCCTCCTGAGTAGCTGGGACCACAGGCGCGCACCACCACACCCAGCTAATTTTTGTATTTTTAGTAGAGACAGGGTTACACCATGTTGGCCAGGCTGGTCTCGAACTCCTGACCTCAAGTGATCCGCCTGCCTCAGCCTGCCAAAGTGCTGGGATTACAGGCGTGAGCCACCGCACCCGGCCTGGGGCTCATGAACTTAAAGATCATGGCCCAGTGCCAGGCACACGGGAATTCAGAATAGTAAGGGACAACTATTGTTAAGTTCTCTATGTCTGTTGCATAAGTAGATGAGGCTGTAGATAACTACACTCTTTGTCTAAAAGGGCCAAGTTCTCATCAGAACACTTTGCTGAGCCCCGGGTGACCGAATCCCTAGCTCTGGGGTGAGCGACATGCCTCCAAGGAGCTGCAGCCAGGAGACAGCCAGGCGAAGGCGGGGCTCTGCCTCTGGGCTCCCCGAGGGGCGGAGGCCGGCGCGCGGGTCACGTGGGGGCGCGGGAGGCGGGGCTTGCACACGCTGGTCACGCGGTCAGCTATTGACACTTCCTGGTGGGATCCGAGTGAGGCGACGGGGTAGGGGTTGGCGCTCAGGCGGCGACCATGGCGTATCACGGCCTCACTGTGCCTCTCATTGTGATGAGCGTGTTCTGGGGCTTCGTCGGCTTCTTGGTGCCTTGGTTCATCCCTAAGGGTCCTAACCGGGGGTAAGTGCGTGAGGCCCGCCTTGGGAGGAACGTTAATGACATTTGCATTTTTTTTTTTTTTTAGAGTTATCATTACCATGTTGGTGACCTGTTCAGTTTGCTGCTATCTCTTGTAAGTAATTTTTTCTTAAGTAATTATTCTTGGCTTCGTTGTTTCTCTCCCATCCTTCTTTTAGTTGGCTGATTGCAATTCTGGCCCAACTCAACCCTCTCTTTGGACCGCAATTGAAAAATGAAACCATCTGGTATCTGAAGTATCATTGGCCTTGAGGAAGAAGACATGCTCTACAGTGCTCAGTCTTTGAGGTGACTATGCTTGTGACCTTTCTTATCAGTATGGACCAGTTACCAGAATGGTTTTGTTTTGCAGGTCACGAGAAGAGAATGCCTTCTAGATGCAAAATCACCTCCAAACCAGACCACTTTTCTTGACTTGCCTGTTTTGGCCATTAGCTGCCTTAAACGTTAACAGCACATTTGAATGCCTTATTCTACAATGCAGCGTGTTTTCCTTTGCCTTTTTTGCACTTTGGTGAATTACGTGCCTCCATAACCTGAACTGTGCCGACTCCACAAAACGATTATGTACTCTTCTGAGATAGAAGATGCTGTTCTTCTGAGAGATACGTTACTCTCTCCTTGGAATCTGTGGATTTGAAGATGGCTCCTGCCTTCTCACGTGGGAATCAGTGAAGTGTTTAGAAACTGCTGCAAGACAAACAAGACTCCAGTGGGGTGGTCAGTAGGAGAGCACGTTCAGAGGGAAGAGCCATCTCAACAGAATCGCACCAAACTATACTTTCAGGATGAATTTCTTCTTTCTGCCATCTTTTGGAATAAATATTTTCCTCCTTTCTATGGAAATCTGGGCTCGGTGTTTGTAAAGTTCATTTTTATAAGCTTTTCTATCGCTACATAATGCCTTTTTAAAAAATGATTTTGTAGTCTAAACTTAGGTTGAGTATATAAACCCTGCCATGTAGCTTGAGATGCCTGAAAAGACTGGTAAGTGCGTTTCTTAATCGTTCAGTAACTATTTGAGTGCCTACTGCAGCCAAGGCACTGGAGGGATCAAAGATGTGTAAATTTGGAGTCCCTGCAAGTTCACAAGCTATTTGGAGAGATAAGGTTAGTATACATAGAACTGTAATATAAGGTTGTGTTGGAGCATTGTCCTTAAAGATGGTACCATGGTGAGCAGTTCAAGGTTACCTGCCAGCTGCAGAACAAGGCAGCAAATGCTCCTGAGATGGAACCATCACAGCCTCAGACATAGGACTAAAGAAGTCAAGAGTGATTAAAAAGCCAGGGGCAGGAGACAGTAATTTTGTATTTCAGTAGCAGGCATCTCGATACACTAATTTGAGAGCTTTATTACTTTTAAGAAATTAAAAATTAAAATGAACCTAAATTTTCACCAGCTCATGGCTTTTTGACAGCCAGCCAAGA